CCCTGAGCCCCAACCTGGGCGCCGCGGGGGTCCCAAGGGTTCTGCGCGGCCCGGCACCACGGCCCCATCCCCGCCCCCCACCGCCGTCAGTCCGGGCCGAGCCCGCGGCGCCCCAGGCCCCAGCGGCCCCACCGCCCACCAGGGCTGGGCGAGGCTTCCTCCCGGCGCCCCCACTATCCCGCGACCTCGGGCGCCGGAGGGGATGAGTCCCGGATGCCCGGCGCCCAGGCCCCGAGGGATGCCCTGAAGCGCTGGGGTACAGGCGCCGCTCCGCGGACTGTGCCCCCTCCACCTTCCCCTCAGCCTTGCCGCGGCCTGAGCGCCAGCGGCGCGCATGCGCACTGCGCTCCCGGCCGTTGCCTTGGTGACCCGAGCGGACGTGGCCACGCCCTCCGGCCAGGGTCTGGGAAAGGGTGGGGGGAGGGGGCAGTCCGGGAGTAAGTGGGGGTCGGCGGGGGAGAAGGAGAGAACCGGGAGAGGGGAATTTGCGGGGGCCGGGTGGGGGCTCGGGGGTAGAGGAGGACCCAGGGAACCGGGGATAGGGCAGGGCTAGGGGCTCGGTGGGGGCTCAGGATGGGGGCGTTTCCGGGTGAGGAAGCAGCTAGGGGCGGGTAGGTGGGGGTCAAGGTGGGGGGACCAGGTGACGGGGTAGCCTGGGGTGAGGACGTCGTTCAGTAGAACAGTGAAGGGCGAGGGTCTCGCCGGGGCGGTGGCGGGGACCACACTGGGAGGAGGGGGCCGGGGTTGACCTTTCTGTGGGGGATGGGATTCGGAGCCCCGTCGAATTTGGGGGTGGGTCTGGTCCTGGGGAAGGTTTGGGGGCGGGTCTGGTCTTCGGAAGGGTTTGGGGCGGGCCTGGTCCTGAGGAGGGCTTGGAGCGGGCCTGGTTCTGGGGATGGTTTGGGGGCGGGCCGGGTCCTGGGGAGGGTTTGGGGCGGGCCTGGTGGGGAGGGGGCGGGCCTAGTTCTGGGGGTGCCCCGCCCCCGCCTAGCCCCGCCCGGCCCACTGGGCCCGCGTCCCGCAGGAGCCGCAGGCAGAGCGTCCGGCGGCCGGGAGGGACGCGGAGCCACAGCCCGACGCACGGACGGAGGGACGCCGGAGCCCGCCTGACCATGTGGAAGCTGGGCCGGGGCCGAGTGCTGCTGGACGAGCCCCCCGAGGAGGAGGACGGCCTGCGTGGGGGGCCGCCACCGGCCGCCGCCGCCGCCGCCCAGGCGCAGGTGAGGGGGTGCGCAGGTGGGGAGTGCTAGTAAGTATTTTCTTAAATTCTTGATTTTTCTGAAGGAAGCCGGCAGAAGTCCTTTGTACTGAAAACTGAAAGGCCTTTACCTGACGAGTGTAGAGATATGTTTGGTATGTCTAGAATTTTGTAATTGAAAGGGCTCCCAGGTGGGCCCTGTGTGCCTTAGACGTGCCCTCCCCCACCCCCTCCCCCCCCCTCCCTTTTTCCATTGCAGTGCTCTTTTTCATGTACAATGAAATTTAGGTCAGAAATCCAGCATTCTGGATCATAAAATATCTCTTTCTGTTAAACGTGTGGCAACTTCCTCCTGATGCTGTTAAGGCCGAATGGAATATAAGGATTTGTACCTGTCTTCCGAGGACTTGGAAATAGTTTCTGAGCAGAAGAGTTTCTCTTAGGGTCTGGAGTTGTTTCTTCTTGATAGAGATTTTCTATGAACGTTAAATTCCATTCCTAACTCATGGAAAATGGAGCCGATTATGTTAAGCGCTTAAATATGGTTACTATCTGAACTTGTCTGAGAAATTTCTTTTAGGTAGCGTTAGTGCTTACGTGCCTTTTTTTTTTTTAATTTCAGAATGTTATAGTTACTCTAAACAGCTCTCTTCTTGAATGTAATGATGAGAATTTATATGTGGCTACAGAGTTAACTGCAGAAGCTACAAATAACTAATATTGGTCAAAGATGAGCCATATTATTGTTTCTGGATAGAGCCTTGAGAATTTTAAACTGAGTCTTCCTATGTTCTCCCATTTTTCCTAATGAATCCTGAAACCCACTTTTTTTTCTTAAGTTTTTATTTTTTATTTTGAGACAGGGTCTTGCCCCGTTTACTAGGCTGGAGTGCAGTGGCGCAATCTCGGCTCACTACGGCCTCAACCTGCCTGGGCTCAAGCTATTCTCCTCTCTCAGCCTCTGTAGTAGCTGGGACTACAAGTGCGCACCACCTCACCTGGCTAATTTTAAAAAACCGTTTTTGTGGAAATGGGGTCTTGCTATGTTGTCCAGGCAGATCTGAAACTCCTGGGCTCACGTGATCCGCCCGCCTCAGCCTCCCAAGGTACTAGGATCACAGGCGTGAGTCACCACGCCTGGCCTTAAGTTCTTACTTTGAAAAATTTCTAACATGCGGAAAAGTAGAAGAATAGGAGATTCTTCCTCGTATCCTCCAGCTAGATTCAATTGCTGGCAGTGCCTTCGTTAAAGCTCCTTTTCTGATTTTCCCTTTACACAATTGTCATCTATACTTTTTTTTTTTTTTTTTTGAGATGAAGTTTCGCTCTTGTCGCCCAGGGTGGGGTGCAGTGGCGTGATCTCAGCTCACTGCACCCTCCCGGGTTCAAGTGATTCTCCTGCCTCAGCCTCTTGAGTAGCTGGGATTACGAGCATGTGTCACCACGCCTGGCTAATTTTGTATTTTTAGTAGAGACAGAGTTGTCCATGTTGGTCAGGCTGGTCTCGAACTCATGATCTCAGGTGATCTGCCCTCCTCGGCCTTCTGAAGTGCTGGGATTACAGGCGTGAGCCACCGCGCCTGGCCTGTTATCTGTACATCTAAAGTGTGTGTTGGTTTTGGGGGGAAAAAACTTTAATAGACTCTATTTTTCAGGTATCCAGTTTTAGGTGCCCAGCAAATTTGAGGAGAAAGTACAGAGAGTTCTCATGGATCCCCAGCCCCCCACTATCATCACCCCCACAGAATGGTGCGTTTGTTACAATCTGTGGACCTACACGGGCTCATGGTCCTCACCTGGGAGGGCTCACTCGTTGTGCATTCTGTGGTTTGGACAAATGTGTACTGACGTTTGCCCACCATTGTAGTGTCACACACAGGAGTTTTGCTGCCTTAGAGACCCTCTGTGCACCCTCCCTCCCCGGAACCCCTGGCAAACATTGATCTTTGTACTGTCGCCATAGTTTTCCAGAATGTCATTTGGTTGCATTCACAGTGTGTAGCTTTTTCAGGTAGGTTTCTCTCACTTAGAAAGATGCATTTAAGGTTCCTGCATTTCTTTTCACGGCTTGTAGCTCGTTTCTTTTTAGCACTGAATAGTATTCCACTGTTTGGGTGTACCACAGTTTATCCCTTCACCCTCTGGAGGGCATGTTGGTTGCTTTCACGTTTTGGCAATTATGAATAAACATCAGTTTATTCATAGACCAGCTGTAAACATCAGGTGCAGGTTTTTGTGTGAATTTAAGTTTCCAACTTGGGTAAATACCTAGGAGCCTGATTGCTGGATTGCATGGTGAGAGTGTTTAGTTTTATAAGAAACCGCCAAACCGTCTTCCAAAGTGGCTGCACCAGTTTGCACTCCCATGGACAAGGAATGAGATTTCCTTTTGCTCCACCTCCTTGCCAGCATTTGGTGCTGTCAGTATGTAGACTTTGTCCATCCTAGTAGGTGTGTGGTGGTTTCTCTTTGTCTTGAATTGCGATTCCCTGATGATAAATGACATGAGCATCTTTTCAGACGCATACTTGTCATCTGTGTCCCTTTTTTGGTGAGGTGTCTGTTTAGATCTTTCTCCGCATTTTTTAATTAGGTGGTTTGATTTCTCATTGTTGAGTTTTAAGAGTTCTTTGTATGTTTTGGATACTAGTTCTTTATATGTATGTGTTCTATAAAGATTTTCTCCCAATCTGTGGCTTCACATTCTCTTGACAGTGTCTTTTTCAGAGCAGAAGTTTTTAATTTTAATGAAGCTTCACTATGAATTATTTCTTTGATGGATGTGCCTTTGGTATTATATTGAAAAAGCCATCACTGTACCCAAGGTTTTCCCAGTTATGTGCTAGTTGTGAATTTTGACTGTGGTTTTTATGTTACTTTATTAAGGTTATCCAAAGTTTGTGTTGAAAAACATTGCTATATAAAAATAGAGAAAATTTGTGTTAATTATGACAGATTAGTCTTATTCTAAATTTAGTTAATTTCTTCAAGAGGACTGATCTTTATTGCAAAGCTAACTTAGAATTAAGATGTTAGAATTAAATTAGAATTAAATTTTGAAATTCATGAAGAGTCATAAAACTTCTGCCTACAAAATTTTAAAGTTGAGAGAAGTAGGAATTAATATGCAAATAGGATTTAATGAATCTGTTAAATTCACTGTCATGTTAGAAGTTCTCAATTCTGTTTCATTCTTGGTCTTTTGTCCTACCCTCCAAATCTGTCAGTCAGTGTGATGTTAAACGTGCAGGTTGAGAGCACATTCTGCTTGATTCTAGAAAGGCATTCAGTTTGCAATCATATCCGTCCTGTTGCCTTTCTTGAACATCAGGTTACACACCTTTTTTTTTTTTTTTTTTTTTACGTGAAAAAGTAGATAATATTAGGTTCCAATAAATTTGAAATGTGAAGCATTCAAAATTACTTAGATTTATGGGACACTTAACTATTACTAAAATAATTTTAACATTTTAGAAAATAAACTTCTCTGAGAATCTTTTTAGGCTATGGGCCCTTTTTTTTGGTCATAAATACACATCTATTTTGTATTAACATATAACCGCAAGGTTTGTAAGGAGAATCATTCATTGCAATCCTCCAACAGAAAGACGCAAGTTTTCATGAATCTAATGTTACTTGAAGAAAAACTGCTAATGCATATGGTAAAATATTTGTTGAGATTGTCAGGTCTTAACTTCTTCAAAGTTTCTAATGGGAAACATTGTTAAGCTCTTTTGTATATCTGTCCATGAAACATTTATGCAGATACATAGGTGTGTGTTCAGAAACAAAGATTTGCTGTCTCACTGTTAACATTTTTCTGTACCTTGAGTTCCCTTCATAATATGTGTCTCATGGAGTGCTTCCCGTTTCAGTACTGCTAGTTGGAAAAAATCCATTTTAAGGCTGTGGGATACTAAATGATATTAAATTTCTGTGACAAAATTTATTTCATTGGGCCTCTTACGGTGAATATAAAGGTTGCTGAGCCGTCTTCTAACCTCTGCCCTCAAAGTTTTATGCAAATAGTAGAGAAAAGAAGTGCAGAGATCTGTTCAACATGGATGGTTTAGATGGGTCTGACATGGACAGTGTAGAAGAGTTCATCAGTTGCCTCTAAACTGGATTGCATAGGGATTTGGCTAGGCTTAACTAATGGCTTTCTAAACAAAACTCAGAATTTTTGACATATTTTCACTTACAAATTTAAAAAGCTTAGACATATTCTGTAGACATTGCAAAGAAAAAAGACATCAAGGAGTGTTTCAGGTGTTTTAAAATCATGCTTGGAGATGGGGAGAGCCAAGGAATAGTGAATCTTAGTTTAGATGACACAAAGTCACACTTTTATGACACTGTGAGGCTCTGTGACGTTTGCTTTAGTGGTGTCTGGGAAGAAAGAAGTGGAGTAACGTATTGACGATCGCTCTGAAATCCAGAAAAGGCCTGATGTTCTGCTGGAGGGCGGGTATGTGGGGAGGCAGAGGCCTTTCTCTCCCTGCTTGTATAGCTAACATTTTGTTACTGTTTTCCGTTATTTCTCTTTAGAAATAAAGCTGTTTTCTTAAGCAGACATTAACCTGCAGTAAACACCTTCACACCTGCCTTTTCCCATTTGCAGTAAGTTGTAGCCCTTACCAGTACATGAAGAGCTTCCTCATTCTTTCGTCTGTGTTTGTGTGTTAAATGTTATACAGTCATCCTAGTTCATTCAGGCCACTGTAACAGAATAGGATAAACTGGGCAGCTTCAACAACAAACATTTATTTCTCCAGTTCCAGAGGCTGGAAGTTTTAAATCAGGGTGCTTCGTTCTTGGTGAGGGGCTGCTTCCTGGTTTGCAGAGGCCACTGCCTTCACACTACATCCTCTCAAGGCAGAGGGAGCTCCAGCTTCTTACCACCATATTAGGACACTCATCCCATCGTGCCGGCCCCACCCTCGTGACTCCCATCTCACCCTGATCACCTCTTACATACCCACCTGCACATGCCATCACATGAGGGGATGTGAGTTCTGGGGACACAAACATTCAGTCCACAGCAATTGCATTTCCTTACGTGGATATACAGGATTTTAAATACAAATTGAAAAAACGAGTCCCCTATTGATGCCTTCAGGGGGATATTTCTAGTCTCTTTCTATTATAGGCCTGCAGGATAGTTATTTCACAAGTCTAGAAGTGGAGCTGTCCGAGGATGCGTGCATTTGTGGTTTTGATGGATGTCTCCAAATTGCCCTCTGAAAGAGGCGGTCCTGGTTTACGTTCCAACCAGCAGCATATGCGAATGTTTCTCACCAGTGTGGTGAGATGCGCATGTCTTCAAGATTTTAGATCTGATGGGGGGAAAAGTTGCATCTTAATGTGATTTTAATTTGCCTTTCTCTTATTTATATTCAATAGCTTCTTAGATGTTCACAAGCCTAATGAAGACTTCTAAAGACTTCTCCCCCAGTCCCACTACCATGTCATTGAATGTATGGAACTGTAGTCAAGATAACTGTATTTGCATGAAAATACAGTTGGGTAGTTTAGATTTGGACTTGGTTTCTGGTGAGCCTTGATTGAATCTACACCCTATCTCTGCCTTTTGTTGAGCCACTTGACCTAGCCAAGTATCAGTTTTGTTTTTTAGCTGTAAAATTGGGATAAATAGAGCTATCACTAGTGTTTATTGAGGCGGTGCTTAGCCCCTGTTCATAAATTCTTGATATGGGTTGGTGCCACCATCTGACACATGGGCACAAAGGAGGAGGGACCGGGAAGGCTACACAGCTGCCAACAGACTCTATCTGACCCAGCTTTAGTCAGGACCTCGCTTTTGTCCTTCCCAGCCTCAGTAGAAGTCCCTGCAGTGCGAACCTCCTCACCCTTGATGTCTGATTGAGTTCCTCATCCCCTGGCCTTGATGTCTGAGTTCTTGGCCCACCTGTAGCAAGAATCTCCCACCCTTGATGAAGTCTTCTCTTGGTCACTTCCCATCCCGAGACTCCTTTGCGGTTGGCTGCAAATCACAGCTGTCTTTGCCTGTTGGGAGCTGAACCAAACCTCTCCTCTATTGAGATAGCCTTGATTGGAGTCTCCCTGTTTTAACAATGCCGCAGAAGCTTTTTCTTTATCAGTGGTGAAAGGTTGCAGACATTTTGTTTTAAAAACAAAACCTCTTCCCAACCAAGAAAACTTAACAATATAGGAAGAGAAATAAAATAATTTTATTATGAAGGAGCACTTAGCTAGGATGGGACACATCATAGGCACAGATTGTGAAGATGAAAGAAGTCTTACTCTTTTATATAACCAAGTAGGTAAAACCCATTGTATTCATGTTTTCAAGATAAAATTGCTAAATTTATCCTATCTTTACAGGGAGGCAGGATTTGCAACTTGGAGTCAGGTGACAGCTGAAGTTAGGCTCGTCTCCTCTGGGAAATGTCCTCTTTTGTTTCAGGTAGTTGTGAGACTGATAGGAGGCTAATTTAGCATTCGACTTTAAAGGAGTCATAATTCTCAAACCCCGGTGAATTCTTACTTGTTTACAAGACCAATGAAGACTTCTAAAAACCTCGTAGTCCCCATGGCCAGTGTGTGCAAACCAGGCTGTCCTGCCCCTGGGATGAAATGAAAAAGTGAAAAGTAAATGAAGTCATCCATATCCAGCCCTTAATATTTTTCTCTGGCAAACAGACACACTAAAAGAAGAAAAAGGAGGTCTTGTTATTAAATAATAGAAATAGTTAATGCTTTTTACTGACTTAGGATTTGGTTTTCTGGTATCCCTTGCTCTGGAATGTGCTCATTGCCCGAGTTGATGTGGACAGTGGGGTGTGGTGCAGGCAGGAGGGTCCTGGGACAGCTGCATTCAGGCACTTCTCACTTGTGCGACAGGCATTCGGACATCACAAGCCTCTCTGGAGGACCATTTCATCCTAGGCTGAATGCTCAGTGCTGTATCCCCAAGACCAGGCAGGGAGCCAGCCCAGGAAGGGAGCCAGGCCCACGTGGGGCTCAGCAGTGCCCCTGAGAGGAGTGTACCTGGTGTGGGGTTTCCACATTACGGCACCTGATGGGAGCTGCAGAATTGAGTCAGGGTGGGAACTCTGGAGTCTGGAGCGGGGAGCAGGAGTTCTCCAGCCTTAGGGGAGCTGATCTTGATGCAGATTCTTTCTTGGGTAAACAGATATTTGTAGGGTTAGTCTCATTGGACTCTCATATGAGCTGAGTCAGATACTCAGTCAGCAGAAGCACTTGAGTCAAGTCTCTGTGGGTGATTACTTGAGAGGAAGCAGGAAGGGTCAGTTACGATATTATAGAAGGGAAGGAGGATCCTGGGCGCTGCTTATTCGCTCCGGATTCAGCTGGCTCCTCTTAACTGATGCTTGGGGAGCTCCTGCCTGTGGAACAGAGTGGTGCTTTCCTCCACTGAAACATAGCAAAACATTTTCTGGTGGCCACATTAAAAAGTTTTAATTCAATATTTAAAATTTGATATATTCAGCATATTACATCAATAGGTAATCAATATAAAATTTGTTAGAGATCCTTTACATTTTTTTCATACTCTCATATCTATGTGTATTTTACATTTACCAGCACAAGATATTAATATGTATCAATTTGTATGCCAAGTTTTCTTCAGAAATACTTGATCAGTATTTAGAGTTTATAAAATGTACAGGTGAAAAAACAGGTTGCTTTATCTGAGTTCTTCCAAACATACTTAAAAGTTTTCCAGTATGGAATGTTTTTAACTTGAAATTTGAATAATTAAAAACTCAGTTTGACTAGCCCTATTTCAGGTCCTCAGTAGTGTTTTTAGTGAATGCCAACTGATTTGGAAAGCACAGCTCTAGAATCTTCTCCCAGACTCAGATCAGCTCACTAAAGACGGTGGTGGATTCTTCTACTTGCTTGGGCCTGTGGAATTCCTCAAGCAATTAGCTAGGTAAATTCCAGGTGTCTCAACTGTGTGCTTTTAGTAAGCCACTGAAGGGTAGAATGATGAGGGCTTAAATATCTGCCTTTCAGGCCTTAGCATATTACTCTGTATAATCTTCACCTGTAAATGTTAATAATAGGTTGAAATTTTTATTCCTGAGAGTTTAAAACCCTAATTGATAAGGTGTACTTTTACTGATTTTTGCTAGGGCTTAAGGTGGCATGACTTAGAATGTCTAAAAGCTGCTATTCTTATTAGAGTTAGGCTGTGGGTTTCACTTTGTGAGTCAGTCACTGTCTTGAAAACTGAACGTCACTGAATGTGGAGCCCAGCTTGCTCAGCCAGGGCTGGTGGGTTCCACCCCTACACTCACACCTGCCTCGGGTGGGCCCACCCCTACGCTGAGACCTGCCTCGGGTGGGCCCACCCCTACACTGAGACCTGCCTCGGGTGGGCCCACCCCTACGCTGAGACCTGCCTCGGGTGGGCCCACCCCTACGCTCAGACCTGCCTCTGGTGGGCACTTGTCCATATGGTGGGAGGCCCTGCAGTCTGTCTTCTGCTTTTTTAAGATCACCTGTTGGGAGGAATGGGCGACTTGGCTTTACGTCTGCCTTTGGGGAGTGGATGTACATGTGGGGCTCATCAGCCTTGTCTTAGGAGTTAAAAGCCAAAGACTGAAGCTCAAGAGGATTTTACCTGTTATTTCAGAGTGAGTCAAGATGCAGTCCACGGACCAGGGACACTTCCTTTTTCTTTCCTGTCTGCTCAGGGCAGGGAGGTCGTTTTATGTTCGTTTTATCTGATCCTTCACCCCACGTTAGCTGGGGTTCTGTCTTGGTGCTGTATATAACCAGGCGAACCACAGTTTCTGCTTTGGGAGTTCTGTGGGGGTTGCTGTGAGGGAAGACTGCCTCCTCTCACCTTGGCTTTGTCTAGAAATGGTTGGACCATGAGCTAGGGTGGTGCAGCTGCTCCCAAAGACTTGGGAACCAGGCGAGTGTGTGGACAGCCCGCAGACCAGTTTGAATCTAAGGAGAGGCCTTGGGGGCTGTGGGTGTGGCTTTTTTCAAGATATTAATAAATGTATATTAAAACCATGATGTAGCTTTCTAATCTTTCAGATGGAAGTACAATATTCTGTACAAAAATGTTATAGACTAAATGGCAGATATTCTAGTTCTAGTGTTTGAAAGATAACGAGTCCTTTTATCAAGGCTGCTGTTGTGGGCAGAGAATGGAATGCTTTTTACTCAGAATGCGTTGTGTCGTTTTTAGTCAGAGCGTGTCTTGGTTTGGAGGATAGAATCCTGGATAATGATACTGGTGCCTGCCATGTGCTGGGCATTGGAGTGAGTGCTTTACAGCTATTGCAGCTTCTCACAATAGCCCAAAAAGTAGTTACAGTTCATATTCATTATTTGTGGATTCCATATTTGCAATTTCAGCTTCTTGCTAAAATTTATTTGTAATCCGCAAATCAGTACTCACAGTGCCTTCAAAGTCGTCCACAACTTGCAGAGCAGCAAACACTCATCATCACCCAGCGAGCTCCTTCCCAGCTGAGGCATGTGTCTTTCCTGCAGTCTATTGAGAACTACCTTTTTTTTACATGTTTGTGCTTGCGTATGATTTCACTGTTTTTCACAGCCCCCAAGTATAGTGCTAAAGCACTGGCTAGTGTTCCCAAGCACAAGAAAGCTGTGGCACTCCCTACGGAGGGAGCACCTGTGTTAGAGATGGCTCAGGCATGAGTTACAGGGCTGGTGGCTGAGAGTTCGGTGTGAATGAATCAACAGCAGGTATTAAAGCAGGCATCTTTAAACAAATACATGTAAAACAAGGTCACACATTGTTGATGAAAAGTTGTTATTCAGAGGCTCGCGGGAACCCTAGCCTTGTGTTTCCCTTAACAGCAATAATTTAGTATTTGCTAATTGACTGTGGCAACTTTGTACAACATAACTACTGTGAATAATGAGATTAAACTGTATTTTATATTCGATGATCTTAGAGAAGTTAAATAACTCGTGTAAAGTTACAACCTTGTAAATAATTTGTGTTAGTAGCCACCAGTAGGAATTTGAATCCAAGTTTCTCTGGGTTTATATTCTTTGTTGAATTCTCTTACCTTATAGGTTATGACAAATTTCTGATACCATTTTTCTTCATTTTCCAATTTTTAAAAATATTAAATAACTAGGGCTTCAACAATCAGTGCCTTTTGAAAGCACTGATAAAATTGTGTTTTGGCTCAATTTTCAATACAGTAAACATGACAGTGTACTTTTAATTTTTGTCATGCTTGAGTTTTGTATTAAAGAGTTTCTTGTATTAAAGAGTCTTACTATGGGAGATAAACAGTTCTCGGTAAATTAGCAAGTGAGAAGCGCTAGAACATTGCGAGGAAAGAGAACCGGTGTACATCTGCCTACCCTATACTTTATATACTTCCCTTTTTTCTTCGTGATCGGGGGAGGGGGATAGAAAATGAAGCAGTTGAACTGACACAGGAGGGCTGTACAGGGAAGAACTGGGAAAATCCCATTAAGGAGTGGAGGCTTCATTTCTTAGCTGAATGTTGAAGAATTCTGAGTAACCCCTTGGTTGTATTTTGCAAAGACTACCTGTTTAAGGAGGAGGGGTTGGGGGCAAGATGCCGATGAAACGTCTGGGGTTCTAGTCAGGGAGGTCAGCTGTGAAATGAGAACCTGAGTTTCAGATGGAAGATTTGTCAGGACATGTAGGAAAAGGTGAGCTTGCCAAAGAGTGCTGATCAGAGTTGGTGCCTTTGGATGTGGAGATGAAGGCAGAAAAGCAGCTGCAGGTGAAAGTTTTGAGCTAGGGTTGTCAGGAGAAGGGCGTGCCCTGACAGTCGCAAGGAACTCCCTGGGGTGGCCTGGCTGTGGGAGCAGCCCAATGAGGCTGCGATGGACGTGCTGGCTTTGAAATGTTACCTGCTGTCCAGAGTTGAGGAGCCCAGCAGTGACATGGGGTCAGAAGGGAGAGGCTTATGTGCTTCTGGCTTGTGACACTGTCAAAAATGTACAAGAACCTGGTTCTCCACTTCAGAACTCATAATTTGTTGTTGAGTGGTTGAGACCAGGAAGAACAAGGGGAGACAGCATGGTGCTAGAAAAGCCTCTCTGAAGTGGTCTGGAGGCAGGCCTGGGTCCCAGCGCTGGTACTCATTTTGGGACTTTGGGGCAAATGAGTTCCTCTCTCCAGACTTCCTGTTTTAAGTAAGGGCTCTAGAGCAGGAGTCAGCAAACTTTTACTGTAAAGGAAGGGATAGTAACTGTTTTAGGCTTTGGGGTCCATGCAGTGTCAGAACCACTCAGCTCTGCAGTTGCAGGTGAAAGCAGCCGTAGGCAACTTGTAAATGAACGATCGTGGCTGGGTTCCAGTATAGTGACTTTATTTACAAACACAGGCCGTTATTTGCTGACCCTTAGTTTAGACTAAAGGATCTTTGAAATCTCTTCTGACTGTAAGGTAACTTATTAGAGTTTGTGATACAGAATTTGTTGTGATTTAGGGTAAAAATAGGAAGTCTTAATGCTAAACTCAGAAATAAATAGCATAGTCATGAAGCTGACTTATATTCTTCCGGAGCTTCCATTGTATTAGCAAGTGTGCATTTGTATAGTTTTAAGCGCTTTTGCATAAATGGTCTTATTTGGTCCTTATCCTATGATAAAATGAACAAGATGATACTCAAGGAGAAAACATTTAGAACAGTTGTGATTGTATTCATGGTCTTCACCCTAGCAGAGTATAGAAGCTAGAAGAGCTGGAGTGCATTTCTGTAGTCAGCAAGAACTGTGTGATGGGTTCATCATCTTGCTAGGGAGCCTGGGGGCTAATATGTGCCCTTCTGAGACAGATTGCAGGTTTCCCCCAGTAGCAGGTTTCAGTGGGTGCATGGCTGCCACACAGCCTGAAGTCCCAGCATCCTTCACCCTGCAAGGCTCATGACTGAGTGCTGGCCACCACATGTGAGCAGATGCAACACAGGCACCTTCCTGGATGTGTCCTGCTGCCTCTGTTTCCCCTTCACAGAGGTTAGTGGATGTGGTGCACTCTCTTTCACCCTATGGATGAGAGCAGTGTCCAGAGGTGGCAGAGGAATTAAAGGCAAGAACCTGGATTTCTGACACTGTTGAACACCTAACTGTTCTCCTGGACTTAGGAGAAAAAGAAATATAAACCATGTCTTTTGTTTGTTTTGTTCTGCTATAGCAGCAAAGTGTATCACAGTCAGGAGATTTTATTACGCAACCACCGCAGGGCCCACTGTCAGAGTACTGCTTGAAATCCCCCCATTCCTGTTCCAATTTCTTAAACCATAAAATACTAGGTTGAAATAATATGTGGTGTGATTCAATGTTTTCTTGTAACTACTCACATCTCCTTTTAGCTATTCTTTGCCAGATATTTGGCTGTGGTTAATACTAAGCTTGTGGACTGAAGATGATTAATATTTCAAAATAAAGTTTTATAGTGATATTTTTAAAAAATGAAGTTTTGTCCCCACAGTATAACTCAGACATTTGTTTGATGTGGAAAGAAGTTGTGCCAAGAAATTTTAGAGAAAAGACAGTCTGTAACTGTGATTAAAGATGGCATCCTTACGCCTTTTCATTTTTGTCGTAGATAAAAAGTGTCCGTATGTGTGGTTTCTTCTGACACCAACCAATTCTTCAGTACCAGCTGGGTGTCCTACAATTCAGTTTCCTTCTGACATTCCCTTCCCAGAATTAGCACAGATCCTATGGATTAAGGAGTCATTCCCGCAAGACTGCACCCACTTCAGATGCCAGATACCAACGGGTGCCCAATTCACCATAAGTCTCTTATGCCACTCCACATAAAATGTCTGATGTCAGCACAATGGTGGAGTGGAAAGTCCCGGACCTTGTTCCCCCACGGACTCTGACTGACAACAATATACAGTCCAAAAGGATGTATGAGAATTACAGAAACCAGTTTAGAAGTCACAGTACCCCAGGCAAGCTCAAAGCCAAGAACAGCTGCATTGAAGTAGGAGAAAAAAAAAGCCATTTAATTTCACCTGCCTTTCCCTGAAGGTGGCACAGCTTGGCATGATTGGTAGTAAACACCCAACTCTCTGCTGGGTAGAAAGTGAAGAAAGGAAGTCCACCATTCTGAATTTTGGGGGGTCACCTGATGGACTGGTTTCTGTCTCTCCTGACTCAGTGCTGACTGGGAACTGGCATACTTTGGATGCCTGGGGGCTTCAGAGAAAAAAGAGTTAACTGGCTTTTTGCAGCATCAGAGACTCAGCAGTGCTGCGGATGGAGGTCGGGACAGCTCAGCACAGTCAGGAGAGAGCGTGTGGTTCTTGGCTTATCCCTTGGGCAGGAATGGGAAGAGTGGAAAGTGCATTTAACATTCTGGCTTTTCAGGGGGACTGCCCAAGAGACTGATTCCTGTTTTGCCTGACTCAGAGCGCTGAGAGAACCAAGGGTATGTTGGATGTCTGGGGGCTGCTGAGAACAAGCGAGAGCTCCACAGCCTGTTGCCCTGCCAGACAACTTGCAGTGCCACAGACAAGCACCAGAGGGATCGAGAGATTACAAGCAACTGAAAAGAAACTGGCAGACCTCTCTAATTGGGACATTCCATGTACAAGCCCAGAGAAGATTCATCCCCAGAAAAGGTTTGAGAGGCCCCAGAATCTCTAGCTGAGCTGATTGGTGAAGTTCTTCTCCTGTACCAAGCCAGTCCATAAAGACTGGGAGAGGTGGCTGTTTTTTCAGATACCCCAAATCCCAGCAAAAAAATAATGAGACATATGAAGAAACAGAGAAATATGGCCCAATTAATGGAACAAAATAAATCTCCAGAATTTGACCCTAGAGAAACAGAGATAAATGAATTATCTGACAAAGAATTCAAAATGATCATCTTAAAGAAGCTTAGTATGCTGTGAGAGAACAGAGATAGTCAAGCAAATGAAATCAGAAAAAATGCAATAACAAGAATATCAACAACAAGACAGAACTATAAAAAAAGAACCATACAAATTCTGCATCTGAGAAATAACTGAATTGAAAAATTAACTAGAGGGATTAAAAAGCTGACCCAGTCATGCAGAAGAATCGTCAAACTCAACAGCTCATTTAAATTCATCAAATCAGAAAAAAAAAATGAAAAGTAAAGCCTAAGGGATTTATGGCACACCATTGAGTGGACCAATATACATATTGTAGAAGTCCCAAAAGGAGAAAAGGGAGTAGAGAGCTTATTTGAATAAAGAGTGGTGCAAAACATCCCAAATATGAGGAAGAAAATGGACATCCAGATTCAAGAATCTCAAAGGACTCCATGTAGGAAGAAACCAAAGAAAGGGTAAAGAAGCCCACACTGAGAAAGATTTTAATCAAATTGCCAAAAGTCAGTGGTAGAGAATTTTGAAAGAAGAAAGAGAAAAGCAACTTGTCATATAACAAGGGAGCTCCCATAAGATTATCAGCAGATTTGTCAGCAGAAACATTACAGTACAAAAGGGAGTGGGGTGATACAGTTCAAGTGTTGTTAAAAATAAAAATACACCCAGCCAGCCAAGAATACTGTAGCTGGCAAAACCATCTTTCAAAAATGAACAAATAAAGACCTTCCCAGATAACCAAAGCCAAAGAAGTTCACCACCACTAGATCTACCTTGTAAGAAATGCTAAAGAGATTCTTTGAAGCTGAAGTGAAAGGATGCTAAATAGCAATATAAAAGTATATGAAAAAACTCTCTGGTAAAGGGAAATATGTGGACAAAAACAGAATCCTATAATATAGTAATGGTGGTGAGCAAACAACTTTAAATTCTGGTATAGAATTAGACAAAAGCATAAAAATAACTAAAACTATGTTAATAGATAAAAATATAAAATACTCGATTTGGTTTTTTAATTTTTAATTTTCGTGGGATCATAGTAGGTGTGTATATTTAGGGGATGTGATGGTTAATACTGAGTGTCAACTTGATTGGATTGAAGGATGCAAAGTATTGATCCTGGGGTATGTCTATGAGGGTGTTGCCAAAGGAGGTTAACATTTGAATCCTTGGACTGGGAAAGGCAGACCCACCGCCAATCTGAGTGGGCATCATCTCATCAGCTGCTGGCACAGCCAGGATATAAAGCAGACAGAAAACATGAAAAGGCTAGACTGGCCTAGCCTCCCAGCCTATATCTTTCTCCTGTGCTGGATGCTTCCTGCCCTCAAACATCAGACTCCCAAGTTCTTCAGTTTTGGGACTCGGACTGGCTTCCTTGCTCCTCAGCTTGCAGACATCCTGTTGTGGGACCTTGTGATTGTGTGAGTTAATACTACTTAATAAATTCCCCTTTACACACACACACACATATATACACACACATATATACACACATATACACACACACATAGTTATATATAAATAAATATATGTATATATCCTATTCTATTCCTTTAGAGAACCCTGACTGGTACAGGGGTACATGAGATTTTGATACAGGCATATAATACATAATAATCACATCGGAGTAAATGAGGTATCCATCACTTTATGCATTTATCCTTTGTGTTACAAACAATCCAATTATACTCTTATTTTTTAAAAGTACAATTATTTAATATTATTGGCTGTAGTCATCCTGTTGTGCTGTCAAGTACCAGATCTTATGCTAACTATATTTTTGTATGTTGATGTTGATGGATACTTAGGTTGCTTCCAAATCTTGGCTGTTGTGAACAGTGCTGCAATATATATTGGAAGCACAGATATCTCTTTGATATATTGATTTCCTTTCTTTTGGGTATATATCTAGCAGTGGGATTGCTGGATCCTATGGTAGTTCTATTTTTAGTGTTTTGAGTAACCTCCAAACTGTTCTCCATAGTGGCTGTACTATTTTACATTCCCACCAATAGTGTACAACGGTTTCCTTTTCTCCACATCCTCACCAGCATTTGGTATTGCCTGTCTTTTGGATAAAAGCCATTTTAACTGATGTGAGTGATATCTCATTGTAGTTTTGACTTGCATTCCTCTGATGATCACTGATGTTGAATACCTTTTCATATACCCATTTACCAATTATATGTCTTCTTTTGGAAAATGTCTACTCAGGTCTTGTGTCCATTTTTTAATTGGATTATTAGGTTTTTTCCTATAGATGTGTTTGAGCACCTTTTATATTCTGATTCTTAATCCCTTGTCAGGTGGGTTGTTTGCAGATATTTTTTCCCATTCTGTGTGTTGCCTTTCCATTTGTTGATTGGTCCCTTTGCTCTGTAGAGGCTTTCTAATTTGATGTGATCCCATTTGTCCAGTTTTGCTTTGGTTACCTGTGCTTGTGGGGTATTAAGAAATCTTTGCTTAGTCCAATGTCCTGGAGAGTTTCCCTGATGTTTTCTTTTAGTAGTTTCGTAGTGTGAGGTCTTAGATTTAAGTCTTTAATCCATTTTGATTTGATTTTTTGTGTGTGTGTATGGTGAGAAATAGGAGTCTAGTTTCATTCTTCTGCATGTGGATATCCAGTTTTCCCAGAACCATTTATTGAAGAGATTGTCCTTTTCCCAATGTATGTTCTTGGTATCTTTGTAAAAAATGACTTCACTGTAGATGTATGGATTTGTTTCTGGGTTCTCTATTCTCTTTCATTGGCCTATGTGTCTTTTTGTGCCAGTTCCATTTGGTTACTCTAGCTCTGTAGTATAATTTGAAGTCGGGTAACATGATTCCTCCAGTTTTGTTCTTTTTGCTCAGGATAGCTTTGGCTATTCTGGGTCTTTTGTGATTCCATATACATTTTAGGATTTTTTTTTTCCATTTCTGTGAAGAATGTCATTGGTATGAATGGGATTACATTGAATCTGTAGATTGCTTTGGGCAATATGGATATTTTAACAATAGTGACTCTTCCAGTCCATGAACATGAAATATCTTTTCATTTTTGTGTCCTTTTCAATTTCTTGCATCAGTGTTTTATAGTTTTCATTGTAGAGATCTTTAACTTCTTTGGTTCAGTTACTTCTTAGGTATTTAATTTTTTTTGTACTTTTTTAATTTTATTTTTTCAGATTGTCTGCTTTTGGTGTATAGAAATGGCAAGTGTTTTTGGTCTGTTGATTTTGAATTTGTTTATTAGTTTTAATAGCCTTTTGGTGGAGTCTCTCTAACTCTGGGCCTCAAGCCATCCTCCCATCTCAGCCTCCCAAAATGCTGGGATTACAGACATGAGTCACTGTGCCTGCCCTATTTGGTTGAGTCTTTAGGTTTTTCCAAGTATAAGATCATGTCTGCAAACAAGGATTATTTGATTTCTTCCTTTCTAGTTTGAATGTCTTTTATTTTTTTCTGGTGTCTGATTGCTCTAGCTAGGACTTCCAGTACTACGTTGAATAACAGTGGTAAAAGTGGGCATCCTTGTCATGTTCCAGATCTGAGAGGAAAGGATTTCATTTTTCCCTTCAGTATGAAAAATAGAGGAGAAGGGAATAAGTCCAAAGCTATTCTACAAGGCTAGTATTGCCCTCATATAAAACCAGACTAAGACATACCAAAAAGAGAAAACCACAGGCCAATATGATGAACATAGATGTAAAAATTCTCAATTAAATACTGGCAAACCAAATTCTACAACATACTAAAAAGATAATTATGATCTTTTTATCCCAGGGATGTGAGGATGGTTCAGTATATGCAAATCAACCAACGTGATACATCATATCAACACAATGAAGGACAAAACCCATATGATAATTTCGATTGATGCTGAAAAAGCACTTGATAAAATTCAACATCTCTTCATAATAAGAACGCTCAAAAAACTGTATAGAAGGAACATAACTCCACATAATAATAGCCATATGCAACAGATTCATAGCTAGTATCATACTGACAACCCAGTGGTGCATTTTAAAGAACTAGAGTCTGGGCATGGTGGCTCACATCTGTAATTCTAGCACTTTGATAGGCTGAGATGGGCAGATCACTGGAGGCCAGTAGTTCAAGACCAGCCTGGCCAACCTAGCGAAACCCTGTCTCTACTAAAAATACAAAAATAAGCTGGGCATGGCTACAACAAATACTGCAGAAATTCAAAGGCTCACTAAAGGCTACTCACTAAAGGCACAATAAAGGCATATTGTGCAACTATATGCCAATAAATTGGAAAATCTAGAAGAAATACATACAACCTGTGAAGTTTGAACCATGAAGAAATCCAAAACCTGAACAGACCAATAACAATAAGATCAAAGCCAGAATAAAAAGACTTCCAGCAGAGAAAAGCCCAGGACCCAATGGCTTCACTGCTGAATTCCACCTAACATTTAAAGAAATACTAATAGCAATTGTACTCAAACTGATTGGAGAGTTTCGTCCATTTACATTCAGTGTTATTGATAAATAATGACTTACTCCTGCCATTTTCTTACTTGTTTTCTGGTTGTTCTGCGGTCTTTTCTTCTTTCCTTCCTTCCCGTCGGTGATTTTCTCTTGTGGTATGTTTTAATTTCTTTTTATTTTTTGTGTATCCATTGTATGTTTTTTGATTTGAGGTTACCATGAGGCTTGCAAATAATATAACCCATTATTGTAAACTGATGACAATTTAACACTTATTGCATTAAAAAACGAGCAAAAACTAGTAAAAACTCTACAGTTCCACTTCATCCCCCTGATTTCTCTTTGTTGTTTCCATGTATATCTTATTGTATTACATCTTAAGAAGTTATTTTTAATTGGTTTGTCATTTAAAGTATAAACTACATAAGATATGAGTACTTTAACAGTATAATACAGTGTTATAATATTCTGTTTTTCTATGTACTTAGTATTACCAGTAAGTTTTGTACCTTCAGATAATTTCTTCTTTCTAATTAACATCCTTTTCTTTCAAATTGAAGAATTCCCTTTAACATTTCTTGTAGGACAGATCTGGTGTTGGTGAAAATCCTCAGCTTTTGTTTGTCTGGGAAGATCTTTCTCCTTCATGCTTGAAGGACATTTTTGCCAGATAATCTAGGGTAAAAATGTTTTTCCTTCAGCACTTTAATTATGTCATGCCGCTGTCTCTCTTGACCTGTAAGGTTTCCACTGAAAAGCCTGCTGCCAGACCTATCGGAGCTCCATTGTATGCTATCTGTTTCTTTTCTCTTGCCGACTTTAGAATCCTTTCTTTATCTTTGGTCTTTAGGAGTTTGATTAGTAAAAGCCTTGAAGTAGTCTTGTTTGGGTTAAATCTGCTTGGTGTTCTATAATCTTCTTGTACTTGAATATAGATGTCTTTCTCTAGGATTGAGAAGTTCTCTGTTACTCTCCCTTTGAATAAACTTTCTACCCTTCTCTCTCGTTCTCTACTTCTTGTTTAAGGCCAATAACTCCTAGCTTTGCCTTTTTGAGGCTATTTTCTAGATCCTGTAAGCAAGCCTCATTGTTTTTTATTCTTTTGTCTCATGTCTCCTCTGACTGTGTATTTTCAATAGCCTGTCTTCAAGATCACTAATTCTTTCTTCTGCCTCATCAATTCTACTTTTGAGACTGATGCATTCTTCATATGTCAGTTTAATTTTTTAGCTTGTAAATTTTTCAGAATTTCTGCTTGATGTTTTAAAAGCTTGATGTAAGAACACTTATTTCAATCTCCTGGTCAAATTTATCTGATAGGATTCTGAATTCCTTCTCTGTGTCATCTTGAATTTTGTTGAGTTTCCTCAAAGTAGTTATTTTGAATTCTCTCTGTGAAAGGTCACATATCTCTGTTTCTGAGGCCTTTAGTTTGTTTGGTGAGGTTATGTTTTCCTGGATGATCTTGATTCTTGTGGATGTTCGTGTGTGTCTGGGCATTGAAGAGTTAGTAATTTATTGTAGTATATGCAGTTTGGGCTTGTTTGTACCCATCCTTCTTGGGAAAGCTTTCCAAGTATTCAAAGGGACTTGGGTGTTGTGATCTAAGTTTTTCGTCACTGTATTAGGGGCACCCCAAGCCCAGTAATGCTGTGACTCTTGCAGACCTGTAGACATACCAACTTGGTTTTGGTTAAGATCCAGGATAATTCCCAGGATTACCAGGCAGAAACTCTTGTTGTTTTCTCTTACTTTCTCCCGAACAAATGGAGTCTGTCTGTGCTGAACTGCTGGGAACTGGGAGAGGGGTGACACAAGCACTCTTGTGGCCACTGCCCTGGGACTGTGCTGATTCAGACCAGAAGCTAGGACAGCTCTGGATCTCGCTCAAGGCCCTGCTATAACCACTGCCTGGCTACCACTTTTGTTCGCTAAAGGCCCTAGGGCTCTACAATCAGCAGGTGGTGAAGTCAGCCAGGCTTATATCCTTCCTTTCAGGACAATGAGTTCCCCCTGGTCCCTGGATGTATCTAGGGATGCTGTCCAGGAGCCAGGGCCTGGAGTCAGAAACCTCAGGAATCAACCTGGTGCTCTATTCTACTGCAGCCTAGCTGGCACTCCAGCCACTAGACAAAGTCCTTCCCACTCTTCCCTCCCCTTTCCACAAGCAGAGGAGCCTCTCCCCTTGGCTACCACTGCCCCAGGCCCTCGGAGAGTATTGCCAGGCTATTGCCGATGTTAACTCAAGGCCCAAGGGCTCTTTAGTCAGCTCGTGAATGCTGCAAGGCCTAGGACATATCCTTCAGGGCAGTGGGTTCCCCTTTGGCCCAGGGCAAGTCCAGAAATGCCATCCAAGTAGGAAGGCCTGGAATCAGGGACCCCAGGAGCTTGACTGCTGCTATACCCTACTGTGGCTGAGCTGGTACCCAAGCTGATTTTTAGTTCTTATAAAGGTGATTTTTGTGTAGATAGTTGTTAAATTTGGTGTTCCTTCAGGGAGGATGATTGGTGGAGGCTTCCATTCAGCCATCTTACTCCACCTCCATTCCCCCCGAAAAAATTAATTTGTGATAGGAATAGCATAAAGGGGAGACATAAAGTAATACATTTATATGCGGGGTTAAGTTAAATTATCAGTTTAAAATAGATTATTATAACTATAAGATGTTTTATGTAATCCCTGTGATAACCAGAAAGAAAATGCCTAGGGGATACAGAAAAGAAAAAGGAATAAAAACATTTCACTACAAAATATTAAAGGAAGTCAGCAAGAGAGGAAAAGAGGGTCAAAATTACTACAAGACTTAAAGAACATAATTAACAAAGTGGCAATAGTAAGTCCTACCCTATCAGTAATTACTTTCCATGTAAATGGATTAAACTCCCCAACCAAAACTACGTGTGGTTTAATCGATTAAAAAAAGATCCAATCACATGCCACCTACAAGATACTCACTTTAGATATAAGGATACACGTAAGCTGAAAATATGGAAAAAGATTCCATGCAAGAGATATTCCATGTTCTCTACTAAAAGGGAGTAGGAGTGGCCTACTTATATCGGATAAAAGTCAAAAACTGTCACAAAACACAAAGAAGGACTATGTAATTGCTGTGGGATAATTGAGGAATCAGAGGCAGGGGTTGAGGAGGAATTATTTAATTATTTAGGTGCACCGAGTCAGTCGGATTAACATCCAAAGGACTGAGCCCCAAACAAAGAGTCAAGCTACCTTTTAAGCATTTCATGGGGCGGAGGGAGATCTGTGCGGGGCAAAGCATATTACAGAAGCGAGAAACAAAGACAGTTATTTAATTAAGACATGCATTACATTATTTCTTACTTTTCAAGGAACAACATGTTTTACGACTTGAGATTATCTGTCTAGTGACCTTAGAGCTGCACAGCTAGAGAAACAGAGTCTTCACAATGCATGGCAAAGGGAGAGATGAGTCTCACTAGCCACAGAGAGAAAAACAGGCAGTTAATTTTAAAGGACTCCAGCCCTTTCTCTTCCTCAAGGGGAATTGGGTTTTCTTACATACAACTGAGTTTTTGCTTACACAGTCTTTAATTTCTTTTAATTCCTGTTCCATAATGACAAAGGGGCCAGTTCACCAGGAAGATATAACGGTTATATCTGCATCTGACAGCAGAGTGCTCAAATGTGTGACATAAACGTTTAGAGGATTGAAGGGAGACATAGTAGCACAATGTAAATAGGGGACTGTCTGACCTTGTATGTAGAGAACCCTAAAGATCCCAAACACACAAAAAATGTTACAGCTCATGAACAAATTCAGCAAGGTTGCAGGATACAATATCAACATGAAAAGTCAGGCACATTTTTACACTAATAATGAAAAATCCCAAATGGAAATTAAGAAAACAATTAATAAAACACTTATAATAGCATCAAGAAAAAAGGTACTTAGAAATAATGAAGGAGGTGAAAGACTGAAAAAATATAAAACATTGCTGAAAGTTATTAAATAAGACATAAATAGACAGCCCATGTTGATGGTTTGGAAGACTTATATTGTTAAAATGTCCATATTACCCACAGCAATCCACTGGTTCAATGCAAATCTCATTGGCATTTTTTTTGCTGAAGTAGAAAAGAAATTCTAAAGTTCATATAGAATCTCAAATGACCTGAATAGCTAAAACAATCTTGAGAAAGAAAAAAACAAAAACAAAAACTGGAAGCCTCACACTTTCCAACTTGAAAACAAATTATACAAGTACAGTAATGAAAGCAGTATGATATTGGCATAAACACGGACATATAGAACAATGGAACAGAGTAGAGAGAAATAAGCCCTCATGTATATGGTCACATGATCTTAAACAGGGCTGCTTGGATTACACAATGGAGAAAAGATAGTCTCTTCAACAAATGCTGTTGGGAAAACTGGATATTCACATGCAAAAAATGAAGTTGTATCTTTTTTTGTTTTTTGGGACGGCATCTCTCTCTCTTGCCCAGGCTGGAGTGCAGTGGTGTGAGCTCGGCTCACTGTAAGCCCCGCCTCCCGGGTTCACGCCATTCTCCTGCCTCAGCCTCCCAAGTAGCTGGGACTACAGGCGCCCACCACCACGCCTGCCTATTTTTTTTTTTTTTTTTTTTTTGGATTTTTAGTAGAGACGGGGTTTGACCGTGTTAGCCAGGATGATCTCTATCTCCTGACCTCATGATCCGCCTGCCTCGGCCTCCCAAAGTGCTGGGATTACAGGTGTGAGCTGCTGCTCCCTGCCAAAGTTGGATCTTTAACACCTGTACAAAAATTAATTCAAAATAGATTAAAGACCTAAATCAGAAATTATAAAACTCCTAGAAGAAAACGGGAGAAAAGGTTCAGGGCATTGGATTTGGCAATGATTTCTTGGATATGACACCAAAACACAGGAAAAAGCAAAAATAGACAAATTGAAGCATATCAAAATTTAAGACTTACATGTAACAAAGGAAACAAGAAAGTAAAAATGCAACGTTTGGAATGGGATAAATATTTCTCAGCCATATCTCTAATAAGGGGTGAATATCCAAAATATTTAAAGAACTCCTATGACCAAACAACAACAAAAAACCTGATTAAAAAATGGGCAATGGACTTGAGTAGACGTTGGTGCACAGAAGATACACAAATGACCTATAAGCATATGAAAAGATGTTCAACGTTGCTAATCATCAGGGAAATACAAATCAAAACCATGATGAGATGTCACCTCACAACCATTAGTATGGCTACAATCAAAAAAGCAAAATAACCAGTGTAACCAAGGATGCGGGGAGATTGGAACACCTGTGCACTGTTGGCAATCTTGTAACAATGATTTAGCTGCTGTGGAAAACTGTATAGAGATTTATCAAAAAGTTAAAAATAGAATTATATGTTTCAGCCATCCCACTTCTGTGTATATATCCCAAAGAAAGGAAAACAGGATCTCAAAGAGATTTGCACACCCATGTTCATTACAGCACCACTTATAATAAGAGGAGAAGCAGCCTCCATGTCTGTGGATGGATTAATAGATAAGGAAAATATAGTACATATGTTCAATGGAATATTATTCAGCCTTAGAAAAGAAGGAAATCTGATAATATGCTAGTATATGGATGAACTTGAGAATATTATGCTTCATGAAATAAGCGAGGCACAAAAAAACAACTAATGCGTGGTTCTACTTACATGAGGTATTGAAAGTAGTCATGTAACTGAGCAGCTTGGCTTCAAACCGTGTTTTAAAATGTTTTCTTTCCACTTTTCTCCCCAACCACAGGATATAACTTTGAAACAAAACTGCCTATGTGTTTCCTTTCATTTTGAAATACAGCTTCTGAACGTGCTGTGACCTCCATTCCCTTTCTTTCCCATTCTGTGCCTTACACGCATTTATTTAGCTGGATGCCGGTAAAGCACATAAATTGCCCACTTATCTGGTCATATATTTCCTTAGAAGCTTCAGGGGCCAGATGCTGATTCGGATCAGACACCTCTGGCCACAGTGGCGCCAGCCCCTTCACCAGGTGGAACAATAATTCAAGATGAGCCATCAGGGTGGGTCACATACCACTTGACAATGCCTCGCCCCACTGCCTCTTCTGCATTCCAAACCCTGTCTTTAAAAAGTACGTTCCCTCCACAAATTGAAGAGTAGATTTTTTCACTCTCTTTTAGTCACACCTCATTATTATTTTGGGTTCTTTTTACAAGCAGTGAGCAACCCAACCCTTTGAGGGTTACAGCAAACTCTTAGAGAAAGCAGAATGGTGGTCACGAGGGGCTGAGGGTGGGGGAGAGGGGGGTTTTTCAGTCTGTATATAGAGTTTTACGAGATGAAAAAGTTTTAGAGATCTGTTGTACAACAGTTTGCATGTAGTTAACGCAATTGAACTCTATACTTGAAGGTAGTTAAGATGGTAGAGTTGATGTCATAGGTATCCATGCTACCCTTGCTTCTACTCAGCTGACTCTAAAGTGGGGGTTTCCCATGACTCTCTGTCATGTCCAATAGTTTACAGAACTCCAGAAAGCTCATTTTTCAGGATTGCTGGTCACTTGAAAGGATACAGCGGAGGAACAGCTCAACAGAAGAGAGATAGCAAAGGGGAAGGCATGGGGAGGGCACACAGCGTCCATCCCTCTCAACATGCATGCTCTCAGCACATGGATGGGTTCACTAACCTGGAAGCTCCAGAACTCTGTCATTTAGCTTTTTAAATGGAGGTTTCATTCCCTAGGCATGACTGATTAAATCTTTGGCCATTGGTGACTGGATTCAATCTCTAGCCCTCCTTCTCTCTTTGGAGGTCAGAGGAGGAGGTGGGTGTGGGGCTGAAAGTTCTAGTCCTGAAATCAAGGTGTTGGCATTTCTGGTGACAGACTCCATCCTGAAGCTCTACCAGCCTCCTGTCAGTCATCTCATTAGTGTACGAAAGGCAGTAAATTCCAATACTTTCAGGAACTCTGTGTCAGGAACCAAGGATAAAGACTAAACATTGAGTTTTTTATACCATACTCCAGTATTTGATTTGTTAATAAATTTGTATGAATTTCAAATTAGACTTTCTATTAAGATATTTATGTAAATGACCTTTTAAGCTAAAAAAAAAATGGTGGAATCTATTTACTTTTCCAATTTTTTTTCATTTGCCCTAAGGCTTAGAAAGGAATTTCTTTCCCTGAGATCAGATTCTTTTAGTTCCTTTATGGCTTCATTTAAAAGGAATAACTCTTTAACTGGTCGAAGTTACTTTGCTGTGAAGAAAAGATCCTTTTCTCTCAAAATAGTTACTCAGCTTTCCTAGACTTTTGTTCTTTTTCCTTTTTTGTCATGCACCTCTTACTGTATACTAAAATCTCTATATACATGGGTTTGTTGGGTTTTCCATCTGTTTTCTTTGTTCTTTTATATACTTTTATTCCATTTCTACAGTTGTCTTAGTGAAGTTTTCTAATACATTTAATAACTGGTAGCACAGGTTACCTTTTATTAGACTTATGTGTACCCATGCCTGTTGGCTTTGTTGTGTGTGTTATTGAGCCAGTTATTGTTGTCATCTTCTCTTTTTCAATAGACTCTTTTTTATAGCAGTTTCAAGTTCACAGCAAAATTGAAGGGAAGGCACAGAGTTCTTAGGTGCCTCCTGGCCCCTACCTTCCCTACCTTCCCTACCTTCCCTGCTACCAACATCCCTCTCCAGAGCGGTGCCTTTGTTAAAATTGACGAACATACATTGATGCATCATTGTTAGCCAAAGTCCATAGTTGACATTAGTGTTTACGCTGGGTGTTGTCTGTTCTGTGAGTCTGGATGAGTGTACGGTGGCACGTGTCCACCAGTGTAGCATCAGGCCTGGTGGTTCCACTGCCATAAGATTTAAAATTCCACTGTGCTCCACCTTTTCATCCCTCCCTCCCCTGAACCCTTTGCAACCACGGATCTTTTTACTGTCTCCATAGTTTTGTGTTTTCCAGAATGTCATTTGGTTGTAATTACACAGTGTGTAGCCTTTTCAGATTGGCTTCTTTCACTTAGTAAGATGTATTTGTTGGCAGAAAAATCCAAACTCTGTAAAATATTTGAATAGATTTATTCTGAGACACAATGACAATTTTGCTGTATAGCCTCAGGTGATCTTGAGAACATGTACCCAAGGTTGTTGGGCTACAGCCTGATTTTCTACATTTTAGGGGGACAAAAGTTACAGTTTTAAATCAATACATGTAAGGTATATATTGGTTTGGCCTGGAAAGGCTGGACATCTTGAAGTGGGGGCTTCCAGGTTGTAGGTGGATTTAAAGATTTCCTGATTGGCAGCTGGTTGGAAGGGTTAAGCTCTGCCTGAAGTCAGAAAGGAATGGAATGCTTGGGGTTAAGATAAAGGAGGTTGTGGAAGCCCAGGTTCTTGAAGCTTCCAGGTAGAGGCTTCAGAGAGAATAGATGGTAAATGTCTCTTAGCAGACCTTAAACGGTGTCAGATGCTTCGTTTAATCTCTCCTTGTTCAGGAAAAGACCTGGGAAGGGATGGGGATGCCCCATAGAATGTAAATTCTCCCCACAAGAGACAGCTGGGCAGGGCCATTCCAAAATATGTGAAATATATTTTGGGGTAAAATATTTTTATTTCCTTTAGGGCCTGCTGTCATGTGATGCTGTACCAGAGTTAGGTTGGAATTTGGTATCTCACTGATGCAAAGAGTCCCTTCTGTCAGTCTTAAGGTCTCTGTTTTAATGTTAATGCTCTTCAGTTTTGCCTGAGCGCCAAAGGGAGGAAAGTATAATGAGGCATGTCTGACTTCCTCCTTCCCATCACGGCCTGAACTAGTTTTTCTGGTTCCTCCAAGAGCAGAGTCCATTCAGTGCATCAGGAGGCTTAGAATTTTAGTTGGTTTATACATTTAAGATTCCTTCATGTCTTTTCATGGCTTGATAGTGCATTTCTTTTTAGCACTGAATAGTATTCTATCATCTGGATGTACCAGCTTATCCATTCACCTGCTGAAGGGCATCTTGGTTGCTTCCAAGTTCTAGCATTTCCGAATAAAGCTGCCATAAACATCCATATGTAAGTTTTTTTGTGGACATAAGTTTTCAAGTCATTTGGTTTCAAGTCATTTGGATAAATAGAACCGTGATTGCCGGCTTGCATGGTGAGAGTGTTTAGTTTTATAAGAAACTGCCAAACTGTCTTCTGAAATGGCTGCACCATTTTCCCACCAGCAGTGAACGAGAGTTCCTGCTGCTCCATGTCCTTGCCAGCATCTGGTGGTGGGGGTCTGGGTTTTGTCAGTTCTGATAGGTGTGTGGCAGTGTCTTGTTGCTGTCTTAATTTGCATTTCCCTGATGACAGATGTTGTGGAGCATCTTTTCAGATGCTTATTTACCATCTCCATGTCTTTGGTGAAGTGTCTGTTAAAGTCTTTTGCTCATTTTTTATAGGGCTGTTTTCTTATTGTTGGGTTTTAAGAGTTCCTTGTATATTTTGGACAACAATCCTTTATCAGATGTGCCTTTTCCAAATATTTTCTCCAAGTCTATGGCTTTTCCTCTCATTCTCTTGAATGTTTTATTTGTATTCCACATTCCTGAGGGACACGCCATAGTCCCAATAGTGATAGTAGCTCACTTGGGGGAGATTTTATGACAAGGGAATAGGTTAGATGTGAACCTCCTGAGACCTGTATGTTTTCTTCTCCATTCACACCACCACATTTAGGAACCGCTCTACCGGACCAGTGTAGTACTTTGAGGATAAATTATATATTTTTTTAATGTTCAGCCATCCATTCAGGCATTCAGGTATGATTTTTCTCTTTATTTATTCAAATCTTGTTTTTAATGTAATTTTTAAGGAAACTTGTAACTTGTTCTTTTGGACATTTTAACTATGGTTCTTGTGAATGGCATTTCTTTTTCTATTGTCTAACTGTAATAAAGCCATTTATTTTTTATTTCTTTTATATTCAGCCATTTTTTGTTAGGTCTAATCGTTCTTTGATGCTCTCCCATTTTCTAGTTATGTAGTCATTGTCTAAAAGTAATTATATAATCTATAATTCAGTTTATATATTTAGCACATACTTATTTAATTATATAGTGATAAAAATTATATTTTCCTTTCCAGTAACTGTAACTTTTATTTCTCTCTTATGCATTGTCTTGATTATAACTTAACAATTAATTGTCAGTAAGTAGTAATGTTAGAGGCTGCCCAATCCTCTTCCTGACATCAGTGGGTTGTGCCAACTAGAATGTCATTTATTTTGATAGTACAGGTTGAGCATCTCTAATCTAAAAATGTGAAATGCTCCAAAATTCAAAACTTTTTGAATGCTGACATGATGATCGACAAAAATGCCCATTGGAGCATTTTGGATTTTGGATTTTCAGTTTAGGGATGCTCAACTGGTATAATGCAAATATTTCAAAATCCCAAAATATCTGAAATCTGAAATACTTCTGGTTCCAAGCATCTCAGATAAGGGGCACTCAAACTGTACTTTCAGTGTGCTAATATAGACAACACTTTACATGCATAATGTATATACTCATAGTTTTAATCAGAGATTTCCTAATTTTACATTTTTTTCTGTCTGAATGATTGCTAAGTGAGCAGTTACAAAGTCATAGAAAAGATAGAGCAGAAAAGACACTGAGAATGAGGGGAAGAGAACCTATCAGTGTGCTTGTACTTGGATCTCTGGCTGTGCACAGAACATACATCAGTGCCGTCTTCTCTTTGGTGAACTTCAGGCCAAGGAGGCTCTGTGTGGATTCCCACAAGGTTACAGAACTGGTGAGTGGAGCCCTGAAGCCTGACCTGTGTCTCAGATTTGACATTTTTCTTAACCTTTTATTAGGTTCAGGGAGCAAGTTTCCGAGGTTGGAAAGAAGTGACTTCACTGTTTAACAAAGATGATGAGCAGCATCTCCTGGAAAGATGTAAATCTCCCAAGTCCAAAGGGTAAGTCATAACTGTGTAAGAAAATGATCATTTCACCAACACCTAACTCTTTCATCTCCTATAGAACTAACTTACGATTAAAAGAAGAGTTGAAGGCAGAGAAGAAATCTGGATTTTGGGACAATTTGGTTTTAAAACAGAATATACAGTCTAAAAAACCAGATGAAATTGAAGGTTGGGAGCCTCCAAAACTTGCTCTTGAAGACATATCGGCTGACCCTGAGGACACCGTGGGTGGCCACCCATCCTGGTCAGGCTGGGAGGATGACGCCAAGGGCTCGACCAAGTACACCAGCCTGGCCAGCTCTGCCAACAGCTCCAGGTGGAGCCTGCGCGCGGCAGGGAGGCTGGTGAGCATCCGACGGCAGAGTAAAGGCCACCTGACAGATAGCCCGGAGGAGGCGGAGTGAGGGGGGCTGCGTGGCAAGTGTGCCCCGACATGGTGGCCTTTTATGAGTATACCATGTAGTTGTTGAGTCTTTTCCGCGTTAGAAAGAATAGAGAGTCTACTTTTTGCCTATATTTGATATTTGGACCTCTGTTTCTTTATTTAATGAACTCTCACACACACTGTGACTCCTTGGTGAACACGTGCAGGGATTGTACATTTGATTGCCTTATTGCAGAAATATTCACCTATCAGTCCATGTTTTGCAGAAACTGGAGATGTGAATTTATGATGCTCTCCCATAATACAGCAGTAATGATTTGCAGTTTCTCACAAAATGATTTTCATGCTGCTCTGTGTTGTAGTTCTGTTTCAGAACTTCCGTACCTTTTTCTTGTATGTAGCACGTATAAATGCAGCTGTCATGCAGTTCTTTTCTTTTGCTAGAAAATTAGTCAGGAGGTAAGATGAATCTTCCAAAGTTATGTTAAATTTTGTTTAACTTGACAAATTAAACTTTGTTCTTATTAAACAAATACGTAAACAAATACTGGAAAAGCAAAGCTTATATTTGGGAGTAAAATGTATCTTAAAATGCATGTTCATCTTTTGCTGAGGGAGGAATAGCTTCTTGTATGTCCACTGGATAGTAACAGTGGTTCTTTTTTGGAATTTTATTTTTACCTCTTTTGAACTTCTAAATCGGTCCCTTTATTTTCTTAAAACATTTGCTCTCTTTTTTGTTTACAGATTAAAGAAGTATGGATCAATTTTAGTCAGTTGATAATTTCATTTAGGAAACATTGTCTTGCTCATTATAGAGAGTTAAGACTGTGCATAAAATACTGAAGTGCCTCTTTTTTATTAGGCTCATATGTTTGTTCTTGCAAAGCGAGATGCCTATTGTGATTGGTGTTAGATCTGTAAGAAGCTGTGTTTTTTCCACAAGAATAATCGACGACCGGTTTGAGAGCATCTCTCGCGTTCTTTTTCTGTCTGCTTACTGTCCTTGACAATGTGATCCTGCACAGTATCAGGTGCCAGTTATGCGTCCCTGGAAGGTTGGCTCTTATCAGCAAGTCCTGCAGATATCTCTTAGATAAAAGTGGTTTGAAAGAAAAGGTATATTTTTCTTTTTTGTTTAAAAGTAAAATAAAACCTCCAGTTACACTGTGCATTCCCCTCACGTAAAAACAAGACAAAAACCCTTTCCTGAGTTGCTCGGCATGCACTCCTGTGCTGTTTCATGCATGTGGATGTTCCTTCCGTTTGTTCCTGTGGAATAACTGAGTGTGCCTGATGGCAGAACACACTGCAGTGTTATCAGTGTCTGCATGTTTTTTAATAGAACAGGTTTACTTGATCTGTCATCTGTTATGCAAAAAACAGCAATTACTTTTGCATCCATCTAGCTAAATCTATAATCTGTGTCAATCACTTATACCTATCAATCATCCGTATCTATTCACCTGTCCTCTATGTCTGTCTTCTCTCAGTCTACATCCATCTAGCCTTCTGTCAATCATCTACTTTTTTTTTTAATAGAACAAGAAGTTTACTTATCAAGTCTTGAAAGGGGGACATGTTTCAATTGGTGTTCAAACAAAAATTCCAGCTTGTATTAGAACCTTGAAATGGTGAAGTTGTGGAGGTTTTCTTTGTTCCATAATACAGAGACAAGTTCATAATTTTTAGTATAACAGCTAAGTTGACAAATTCTAAGTTTCCTCAGGTAAATAGTCATAACTGTCCTTTTCCCTAGAGAAGTGCTTGCTGGGATAGTAAAAACATACACCATTTCATGACTTCTGCAAATACTTTCCAGCGGAAGTCAGTGTAGGTTTGTTTTTGGCTAACATGGTCTTGCTGCGCAGGAATGTAAACACTGTGTTTGAAACTCTGGAAATCACGTGTGTGGGGAGATGGGGACGCTTCCCATGTTGTGGGGAGCTCTGTGGCTGTGATGGCTGCAGTTGCCGTGCCTCTGTTGGAACGCTAAGTGCCTGCAACTCACGTCAATCATAGAATTGTGACGCACAGTTGGCAAAATAGTTCTTTATGCTATTTCTCAAAATTTGAGGACAAACCCAGATTGGGATTGGAATATGCACTGTAAATCAAATTTTTCTTATCTACAAAGACTAATGTAAAAATGATTTTTTCTTCTGTGCCTGATTAAATTAACTGTGGTTTTTAATATAAATATTTATTGGTGTGCTTTGGGAGAAAAATTATCTTTTCTTGAAAGAAGTTATCAAAGCAAATTTATTATCTTCACAAGTTAATGGGAGAATGTGGTTTTGATTCTGGGTGTTTGAATTGTGTAAACACACAGCTTCCTTGTGTGAAGAGAGTTGTCCTGTGCTCCTTCTACTGTACTTTTTTTATTTTTTAATAGGAAAGTGATGTGCTTCAGAGAAGGGTTCCTCCTTAATGTTGAGGTTTTTTAAAAATAAAAATACTGTTTTTAAGCTCTTTCCTTATTGGTTTGCATGATTATTGGCATC